GCAGCGGCTACAGGAGGAGGAAGAAAGCAAGGCGGGGAAAACCAAAGTTCAGGAGAGCATTTGCAGGAGGGCGCTGCGGGGTAGGGTCTGAGTCGGAGCCCCGAATCGGACTCGAGTCCTGTCGCGTGGGGACGGAGCGTGCAGAGGCCCATGCGAGGGACAGACACAAAGGCCCTGGGAGCTGCAGGTCAGACCACTGGACAGCGCGGCCGCGGACCTAACGCCCCTGTAAGGGGTGCTCACGCTTGGGGGGAACTCTCCGAAAGAGAGGACCACTGAAAGCCACCCTGGCAGCAGGGGCGGAACAGACAGACGTGGGTCTGGCCGTCGCCAGAACTGCCTGCGGACCAGCCCCGCGCTGCCGGGGGGGCGGGACATGTCGGCTGTCCATCAGTGCCCGCGACCAATCCGCAGGCAGCCCCGCCCCCGCCCCTCCCGGGAGAGGGCGCGCGGAGGACCCGCCGCCGCCGGTGTGAGGCGGCCCGTCCTGGCTCCCTTGTCCGGGAAGCCCGCCCAGGTAACTGAGTTTGGCCGGGCATTCCCGGAGGACGCGCCATCCCCTCACGTCCCGTCCCGGTCGCTGCATGGGCGGTGTTCGGGACGCGGGGGCTGCGTCTGTGCGGGACCGCGGGGTAGCGGCCGCCCGTGCGAGTACGCCTGACTGACGCGCCGGCCGCCGGGCCTGCGGCCTGTGGGCGGGGCTGCCGTGCGTGACAGGGCCGCTCGTGGCCGCCGGGCTGTGTCCGGGGCCGCGTGAGAAAGCTCTGCGGGACTGAGGGCTGGGTGGGTCGACCGGGAACGGCGCGCGCTCCCGCCGCCATCGCGCCTCCGTCCCCGCCTGCGGCCTGTCTGGGGGTCGCGGGGCGCAGGCGCGGCGGGCCGACGGGCGGGGGTCCTCCCCACGGGTGCGCGGGCGCCTTTGTTCCCGGCGCCGAAGCGGGGTGGGGCCTCAGGGCAGCCCCGCCCCGCCGCGCTGAGGCCCCGCCCCGTGTCCGCCTGCAGGAGCCGCCGCCGGGTCCCGCTCGTCTGCCGCCTCAGCCTCAGCCCCAACCTCAGCCGCCGCCGTTGCGCTTGCTCCCGGGCGGTCCTGGCCTGTGCCGCCGCCGCCCCCAGCGTCGGAGCCATGGCGGGCGCCGCGTCCCCTTGCGCCAACGGCTGCGGGCCCGGCGCGCCCTCGGACGCCGAGGTGCTGCACCTCTGCCGCAGCCTCGAGGTGGGCACCGTCATGACTTTGTTCTACTCCAAGAAGTCGCAGCGACCCGAGCGGAAGACCTTCCAGGTCAAGCTGGAGACGCGCCAGATCACGTGGAGCCGGGGCGCCGACAAGATCGAGGGGGCCAGTAAGTGCGCCCACTTCCTGCCTGGGCCCGCCGCTTGATCTTGGCCTCTTTGCTACCTTCCTAGTTGACATTCGTGAAATTAAGGAGATCCGCCCAGGGAAGACCTCACGGGACTTTGATCGCTATCAAGAGGACCCAGCTTTCCGGCCGGACCAGTCACATTGCTTTGTCATTCTCTATGGAATGGAATTTCGCCTGAAAACGCTGAGCCTGCAAGGTGGGAGTTAAGGGGGTAGAGGAGGTAGAGGACCTCGGGGCAGCTATTGATACCTTGCTCACAGCCACATCTGAGGATGAAGTGAACATGTGGATCAAGGGCTTAACTTGGCTGATGGAGGATACATTGCAGGCACCCACACCCCTGCAGATTGAGAGGTAAGAACCACTCCTGAAGGGGTTAGGGCTGGAAGTGGCCCTCACCTCAGGCTTCTCTCTCCAGGTGGCTCCGGAAGCAGTTTTACTCAGTGGATCGGAATCGTGAGGATCGGTAAGTACTGAGCTGTGGCTGTAGCCCAGCAGTGAGACCACTGGGGATGTCCCTGTTTTCTCAGTATATCAGCCAAGGACCTGAAGAACATGCTGTCCCAGGTCAACTACCGGGTCCCCAACATGCGCTTCCTCCGAGAGCGGCTGACGGTAAGTGCCACCCAGGGCTGTCTGTAGATGGGCCTGACTGGCACTCCTGCTCTATACCATGCAGGACCTGGAGCAGCGCAGCGGGGACATCACCTACGGGCAGTTTGCTCAGCTGTACCGCAGCCTCATGTACAGCGCCCAGAAGACGGTGCATGAGCCACCTGCCCTCCCTCAACCCCTGTCTTGCCCTGACCAGGTTCTGTTTCCTGCAGATGGACCTCCCCTTCTTGGAAGCCAGTACTCTGAGGTTTGGTTTGGAGTGGGGAGGTGGGGTTTTCCCATACTAGCTAGCTTACCTTCTCTCCCTGCAGGGCTGGGGAGCGGCCGGAGCTTTGCCGAGTGTCCCTTCCTGAGTTCCAGCAGTTCCTTCTTGACTACCAGGGGGTATGGCTGGGCTGACATTGGCCCAGGCTGGTTCTCTCATCCCCTGCCCTCCCTACCCCATCAGGAGCTGTGGGCTGTTGATCGCCTCCAGGTGCAGGAGTTCATGCTCAGCTTCCTCCGAGACCCCTTACGAGAGATCGAGGAGCCATACTTCTTCCTGGATGAGGTGAGCCCGATGTTTCACCCATTTTTTGTCAACTGTCTCTTCCCTTCCACATGTTTCTGGACAGTTTGTCACCTTCCTGTTCTCCAAAGAGAACAGTGTGTGGAACTCGCAGCTGGATGCAGTATGCCCGGACACCATGAACAACCCTCTTTCCCACTACTGGATCTCCTCCTCGCACAACACGTGAGTGTGGCTCCTTCAGGCCCACCCAGCTTCCATACCTACCTGCCTCTCCTTGCCTATCCAGGTACCTGACCGGGGACCAGTTCTCCAGTGAGTCCTCCTTGGAAGCCTATGCTCGCTGCCTGCGGATGGGCTGTCGCTGCATTGAGTGTGCGTGGGGTCCAGGGCTGGGGGAGGGAAGAGCCCGCTTGACCATGGTGATGTTGCTCCCCAGTGGACTGCTGGGACGGCCCGGATGGGATGCCAGTTATTTACCATGGGCACACCCTTACCACCAAGATCAAGTTCTCAGATGTCCTGCACACCATCAAGGAGCATGCCTTTGTGGCCTCAGAGTGAGTCGGAGGCTGGATGACCCAGGGGTTAACTGTTTCACTGTGCTTGTCCCCCATCCCGCAGGTACCCAGTCATCCTGTCCATTGAGGACCACTGCAGCATTGCCCAGCAGAGAAACATGGCCCAATACTTCAAGAAGGTGCTGGGGGACACACTCCTCACCAAGCCCGTGGAGATCTCTGCCGACGGGCTCCCCTCACCCAACCAGCTTAAGAGGAAGATCCTCATCAAGGTGGGGTGGCGGGCTTATTGCGGAAGCCCCACTCTGCATTGCCCTGTTCTGGTTGCCCCTACAGCACAAGAAGCTGGCTGAGGGCAGTGCCTACGAGGAGGTGCCTACATCCATGATGTACTCTGAGAACGACATCAGCAACTCTATCAAGAATGGCATCCTCTACCTGGAGGACCCTGTGAACCACGTGAGGACTGGGCCAGGCTGGGGGTGGTAGGCTGGCTCACAAGTCCCTCTTTGGTCTGTTCCAGGAATGGTATCCCCACTACTTTGTTCTGACCAGCAGCAAGATCTACTACTCTGAGGAGACCAGCAGTGACCAGGGCAACGAGGATGAGGAGGAGCCCAAGGAGGTGAGGAACCAGCTCAGGTCTGGGGGCTGGGCACAGTATCTTTGCTGTTGCCTTCCCCTGACAGGTCAGCAGCAGCACAGAGCTGCACTCCAATGAGAAGTGGTTCCATGGGAAGCTAGGGGCAGGGCGTGACGGGCGTCACATCGCTGAGCGCCTGCTTACTGAGTACTGCATCGAGACCGGAGCCCCTGACGGCTCCTTCCTCGTGCGAGAGAGTGAGACCTTCGTGGGCGACTACACGCTCTCTTTCTGGTAACACTTCCCATGCAGATGCGTATGTTCAGCCCCAGCCTCCCTCACTCTGTGTCTTCCACAGGCGGAACGGGAAAGTCCAGCACTGCCGTATCCACTCCCGGCAAGATGCTGGGACCCCCAAGTTCTTCTTGACAGACAACCTCGTCTTTGACTCCCTCTATGACCTCATCACGCACTACCAGCAGGTGCCCCTGCGCTGTAATGAGTTTGAGATGCGACTTTCAGAGCCTGTCCCACAGACCAACGCCCACGAGAGCAAAGAGTGAGGGAAGGGCCTGGGGGCGGACAAGGCAGTGCTGGCCGGGCCTGACTCTGCCTGTTCTCAGGTGGTACCACGCGAGCCTGACCAGAGCACAGGCTGAGCACATGCTAATGCGCGTCCCTCGTGATGGGGCCTTCCTGGTGCGGAAGCGGAATGAACCCAACTCATATGCCATCTCTTTCCGGTGAGGGGTGTGGCACTGGGTTGTGGGGCCTTTGACCCTGTGTGACTGTTTTGTCCTTGTGAAGGGCTGAGGGCAAGATCAAGCATTGCCGTGTCCAGCAAGAGGGCCAGACAGTGATGCTAGGGAACTCGGAGTTCGACAGCCTTGTTGACCTCATCAGCTACTATGAGAAACACCCGCTATACCGCAAGATGAAGCTGCGCTATCCCATCAACGAGGAGGCACTGGAGAAGATTGGCACAGCTGTGAGGGGGCTGTGGTAGACGGGGCATGGCAGCATTAACATATCCCATTGTGTCCTGTTTCCAGGAGCCTGACTACGGGGCCCTGTATGAGGGACGCAACCCTGGCTTCTATGTAGAGGCAAACCCTATGCCAACTTTCAAGGTACAGCTCAGGCCTCTGGGCATAGGAAGCTGTCTGCTCTGACTGGTGCTTCTCACCTCTGCAGTGTGCAGTCAAAGCCCTCTTTGACTACAAGGCCCAGAGGGAGGACGAGCTGACCTTCATCAAGAGCGCCATCATCCAGAATGTGGAGAAGCAAGAGGGAGGCTGGTAAGCCAGTGGTGTGGTAGGCCCAGAGTCCATGCTGGAGGTCAGCACCCTGTGGCTCCCACAGGTGGCGAGGGGACTACGGAGGGAAGAAGCAGCTGTGGTTCCCATCAAACTACGTGGAAGAGATGGTCAACCCCGTGGCCCTGGAGCCGGAGAGGGAGGTAAGACCAGAACCACCTGAGTAACAGCATTCTGCTGACCATTGGTGGGCTTTGCTTCCCACAGCACTTGGACGAGAACAGCCCCCTAGGGGACTTGCTGCGGGGGGTCTTGGATGTGCCGGCTTGTCAGATTGGTGAGCTCCCATCTGTTTCTCTTGCCCACTGTTTCCCAGCTGTTATCTGCTCTCGCCCTCCCAGCCATCCGTCCTGAGGGCAAGAACAACCGGCTCTTCGTCTTCTCCATCAGCATGGCGTCGGTGGCCCACTGGTCCCTGGATGTTGCTGCCGACTCACAGGAGGAGCTGCAGGACTGGGTGAAAAAGATCCGTGAAGTGGCCCAGACAGCAGACGCCAGGGTGAGATTCTGCTGGAACCTTCTGGGGGGCAGCTGGGGCTACAGGGCCTTGTGTGTGTCACCAGCTCACTGAAGGGAAGATAATGGAACGGAGGAAGAAGATTGCCCTGGAGCTCTCTGAACTTGTCGTCTACTGCCGGCCTGTTCCCTTTGATGAAGAGAGTAAGGGCCAGGGCCCAGGCGGGGTGTGCATGGGCTCTGTAAGTGTTTTCCCTGTTTGGCCCAGAGATTGGCACAGAACGTGCTTGCTACCGGGACATGTCATCCTTCCCGGAAACCAAGGCTGAGAAATACGTGAACAAGGCCAAAGGCAAGAAGTTCCTTCAGTACAATCGACTGCAGCTCTCCCGCATCTACCCCAAGGGCCAGCGACTGGATTCCTCCAACTACGATCCTTTGCCCATGTGGATCTGTGGCAGTCAGCTTGTGGCCCTCAACTTCCAGACCCCTGGTGAGGAAGTCCCCTGTGAGGAGGGTGAGGAGGACTGGAATACACCATAATCTGCCTCTTCCAGACAAGCCTATGCAGATGAACCAGGCCCTCTTCATGACGGGCAGGCACTGTGGCTACGTGCTGCAGCCAAGCACCATGCGGGATGAGGCCTTCGACCCCTTTGACAAGAGCAGCCTCCGCGGGCTGGAGCCATGTGCCATCTCTATTGAGGTGGGTGCTGCTCATCTGGGCTTCAGGGTAGGACAATCCCAGGCCCTTCTTTGTCTGCCTACAGGTGCTGGGGGCCCGACATCTGCCAAAGAATGGCCGAGGCATTGTGTGTCCTTTTGTGGAGATTGAGGTGGCTGGAGCTGAGTATGACAGCACCAAGCAGAAGACAGAGTTTGTGGGTCAGTCTGTCTTCCCAGTCATCCTCCTCATCCTGCTGGGGCACTGCAAGCCTCTCCCCACCAGTCATCCCATCCTCTCCCACGGTGACCTGAAGCCTTTTGTCGTTGCCTTCACAGTGGACAATGGACTCAACCCTGTATGGCCAGCCAAGCCCTTCCACTTCCAGATCAGTAACCCTGAATTTGCCTTTCTGCGCTTCGTGGTGTATGAGGAAGACATGTTTAGTGACCAGAATTTCCTGGCTCAGGCTACTTTCCCAGTAAAAGGCCTGAAGACAGGTGAGGACCATTCCTGGAGGCAGTGCCCCTGCTGGGCTGAGGGCCAGGCTTTTCCTCCTCCTAGGATACAGAGCAGTGCCTTTGAAGAACAACTACAGTGAGGACCTGGAGTTGGCCTCCCTGCTGATCAAGATTGACATTTTCCCTGCCAAGGTATCTGCAGCAGGGGTGGGCTGGCCTGGGGTTTGACCCTCTTGTGCACCTGGCTTCGTTGAAGCAGGAGAATGGTGACCTCAGTCCCTTCAGTGGTACGTCCCTGCGGGAGCGGGGCTCAGATGCCTCAGGCCAGCTGTTTCATGGCCGAGCCCGGGAAGGCTCCTTTGAATCCCGCTACCAGCAGCCGTTTGAGGACTTCCGCATCTCCCAGGAGCATCTCGCAGACCATTTTGACAGTCGAGAACGAAGGTGAGGAAGATGGAGGGGTGCTAGAGCCAGGATGCCAGTAAGGACACTCTTCCCTTCTGTCCAGGGCCCCAAGAAGGACTCGGGTCAATGGAGACAACCGCCTCTAGTTGTACCCCAGCCTCGTTGGAGAGCAGCAGGTGCTGTGCGCCTTGTAGAATGCCGCGAACTGGGTTCTTTGGAAGCAGCCCCCTGTGGCGGCCTTCCGGGTCTCGCAGCCTGAAGCCTGGATTCCAGCAGTGAATGCTAGACAGAAACCAAGCCATTAATGAGATGTTATTACTGTTTTGGGCCTCCATGCCCCAGCTCTGGATGAAGGCAAAAACTGTACTGTGTTTCGCATTAAGCACACACATCTGGCCCTGACTTCTGGAGATGGATCCTTCCATCTTGTGGGGCCAGGACCATGGCCGAAGCCCCTTGGAGAGAGAGGCTGCCTCAGCCAGTGGCACAGGAGACTCCAAGGAGCTACTGACATTCCTAAGAGTGGAGGAGGAGGAGGAGCCTTGCTGGGCCAGGGAAACAAAGTTTACATTGTCCTGTAGCTTTAAAACCACAGCTGGGCAGGGTGAGAAGCTAGATGCCCCTGCAGTTTGGCCCTGGAGCCAGGGCAGAGGAATGTAGGGCCTGCATGGAGAAGGGTTCTGCCCTGCCTGAGGAGGAGGACACAGCACAAGGGCACATTGCCCATGGCTGGGAACATGACCCAGCCTGAAAGATACAGGGGATCATGTTAAAAATAGCAGTATTATTTTTCGTCTCAATGGTATTGTAACTAAGTTATTTACTCCTCCTGCTCCTCACCCCTGTAGGGAAACCTTGGAGAGGAGAGTGGCAGGTGGGCTGCCTGCTGTGTTAAGAGGACTTAGTTTGTGATGTAAGGCACTGTCAGGAATGGGGGGCGGGCCAGGGTGGGAAGAGAAGAAATAGCAGAGCCTATTTTGGTGAGGTTTTTTGTTTTTAAGTCAAAGAAGACTCAGTATGCTTTCCCTGAGGAATGAAAAAGGGATTGAGGAGTTGCCTGACTCCTGGGTGGGTGGGGTACAGGCAGTTAGGTGCTGAATGAAGCTGCCATCCTTGCTGCAGCTTCTAACTGGTAAAAAGATCCAGGGATGGAGATGGGAAGGTTAGAAAGGCAGCCCTCACCTCTGAGGACAGAGGCCGGGGTCCAGGCCCGTGGGCGCAAAGGTGCCTCATAGCATAGCCAGCATTCAGCACACACAAACCTACTGCCCACATTTGGGCTCAGGGTTGGCCATTTGCTAGTTCTGCTGCCCTCTTAAGATCTGACTGCCAAATAAATCATCCTCATGTCCTTTTTCCTTTGACTTGTATGCTCTTTCGGGGGCTCAGGAAAGCCTGTTGCATGGGACATGCTCACTAGAAACAGTCGCCAGATGATTATTCTGCAGTAGAAGCAGGTAGGAAATTTCTGGAAATTTCTCAGGTTAAGCAGCAAGAGCTGTAACCCCTCCTCTGGGCTAACAGGAGTTGTGGGTCCACTCTCTCCTGCCCACCCTCTGAGGGTGTGTCTGAGCAGAGTACATCCTGCCTGGGTTCTTTGTGGCCAGCCAGTTTTGGTGGTGAGCTGGAAACAACCAGAGCCCCTTTCCAGTTCCACAGAAACCTCTCCTTTCAAAAATGTTGCATTCAGTTCGTTAACACTGCCAGGTGCCATTCTGATTGCCTCTAGGACTTGGCAGCTGAAATCTCTGGGCCCTTTCAACACAGTTGAAAGGCCCTTCTCTTCCTGAAGCTCTGTTTCCATAGTTGGCTGTGCTGGGATGGAACAAAAATGACGCCACACAAAAAATTTAAGATAGATCCGGTTCCGTGGATGACATGAACTGATGATAGCCAGTATCAAACAGCGATAGTGCTCAGGTTCTTGTGTGACTTTCTTTTACAGCTTCACAGTCCCAGTTCATAGAGAGGAGGGTGGCTTTTTCCCATACACAAGAAGGTGGTGGGTGGGAATTCACCTGGGCCCTCATGATCCATGTTTCCTCTCTAGGTTTTTATGGCCTGGAGAGAAAGGTTTCCTATCAGAGAAGGAAGAGGACTGTGTAGGCCCTTCTGTTAGGGCCCATCCACGTTGGTTAGGACGTCCTTGGCGTGTTTGTTAGTGTTGACCCTTTTAGTTTTCATCAATACGTATCTCTATTTGCTGAACAAGTGTCTTTCTGGAACACAACCTGGGGAACAGACAGCTCTGCCTTTCTTAAGGCAGCTTTGTAGACCTGAGGCTCACCTCTCTTGGGCTCTGTAAGACATTGCCTTTGCCTCACTGCAAATGTTTTGATTGTTCTTCCTAGTGGAAAACGTGCCAACTCTCAAGCAAATTTAAAGATCATTTTCACTTCAAGATTCCTCCAGACCTGACAAATGTTGATTGACCCAGAAGGCAGAGTGTTTGTTGGTGGGGAAGACCCTTACTTGGGGCCGAATGCTTTGGCATCAGGAGTTGTTTGCCCCATCCCATGCATGCAGGCCGTGTCCCTACAGTGCGACAGCTCAGGGTTATGACCTGTGGAGTCTCAACCCTAACAGCACATTAGCACCACTTGGGGAGCTTCTGAAAAATACTGGTACCCGGGGCCTTAGCATAGGTATTGTTCAAAACCTCTCAAGGTGATTTAAATGAGTAACAAGGGTTGAAAAACCCTGATTTTGGCAGCACAAACCAAAAGAGCAGGCAGGGCCGGGAGAGGGAAGTCAGTGGTACCAGAAGGTAGATGGGCTCCCTTGCAGGCTCCTTGTTCTCCTGCCATCACCAGTAGAACCTTCTGGCTGACAGACCAGGGACAAGTAGACTGGGTTCAAAGTGACAGACCTTTCACTTTCAACAGCTTTGGCTCAGCAGACATGTACACATACAAAGTAGAGCCTACAAGGTCAGGGGCATTCTGCCCCCGCCACAGGACTAAAGACTGCCCTGCGGGAAGATGGCAGGAGCAGTTTCTGACCTCAGTTGAGTATCTGTGGCCATGAGCAGAAAAGGCAGGGGTCTGCCTCCTGACCAAGCACATCTTGAACATCACCTGAGAGCTTGAACATCACTAAGGACCTAGACACTCACTTGTCTTTCAACTTGAGCCCATCACTCACCATGTGAGTTCTGTTGAGGGTGGGTAGAAAGCAAATAGGTTCAGGTTATCCCACCAGACTAACTCGGTGAATGAAAGGATCATGCCTTCTTCACATTTTAATTAAATGGATCAAGCACAGTCTCAGACTGCAACTCCTGTCTTCTCTGGGT